AGCATTTTGCCCCATAACTACCACATAATTTACTAGTAAAAGAGGGATCTGTTGAGATTAGCTTATGAAAATTGTCCTTTGGAGTCAAGTTTGGGAATATCTGATCATTAAAAAGAGTTTATGAACTTGGGTGATTTTTCCTTCCCAATAATTCTTTGAAGTACTAGATATTTCTAATGAATTTGAGCCTAAAATATGAAGATCATATAGGCTAGACATTTCTTTTAAAACCCATAAAAATCCTATATTTGCTCTATGTCTAGAAAGGTAAGGTCTAGTTAGGTTGTGGTTTGAAAGATATGAGTTACAACATGAGTGATATAGAGTACATCCATTGAGTTTAAAATTTCATCTAATCACAATTATTTCAAACTGATAATCTTTTAACAGCCTAGCTCTATGGGTAGCCGTTAAAGAAAAAATGTATCAAATCTCCAATACTTAGTGACCAGTAGAGTCAAATTCAGCTATCCTCCCCACCCCCTTCCCCCAATAGGGACATGGTGTCCTAGAAACAGCCAGACCTATACTGGATTCCATTTTAGTGCTGAGCCTCCAAAATGGGTCTTTAGAATTAAATTTGGCTATTAGCCCAGACTTACTCAAATTTGTAACAAGCAGTGCTTTGTATTTCAGCATGCTCCCTAGCCCCCAACTTTGTAACTGGTTAGGGGAGGGGAAGTGGGAGGAGGTGCATGAACAAAAAACAAAAGCAGCTGCTGGAGAGAAAACCCAGTGAAAGGGGGTGAAGAAAAACAATTCGGCCACAACAGCTGTTCAGATTCTCAAAAGAAGAAGCCTTCACTTTACATTTGATCTCTCTAAAGTTTTTGAAGGTTTCGAGATGTTCTTTATTTGGGGAGAAATGAAATGAAGTCTATGAAGCTGGTGGATTAATGTATAAATGAAATTGATTTAGGAGACCAGTGACTCTTGAATTAACACAGCCCTTGCCTCTTTTTACAATTCTGAACTATTGTTTAATATTCAGCATCAAGATGGATTCAGAGGGTTTTTTTTTTTAATCCCATTGTGTCACGAATGGAGGATATAACTGGCTCAGACCAAATCTTCTCACATCCAAGATCAAATAGGGGTTTTTAAGCTTATGGCAGTAGAATAACAAGTACATGTGGTACAAGGCTAGGAAACTGGGAAGGCAGGCAGCAGTAGAACCTTGATCTATCTTGTGGGAAGCTCTTATGATAGCTAATTACACATATTGCTGGTCTAAAAAATCAGAATTACCCAGGCAACATGGAAGAGGCAGAATGGTTGGCTGGACTAGAAAACTCCTTCTTGGAGGCGGTCATCTTCATGTTGTACTAGAAAACTCCTTCTTGGAGGCGGTCATCTTCATGTTGTACAGATGGCCTACGTATGTGCAATATTTACATCATTGCGTTTCTTAGCACCACGGGCGAGTTTGGCATTTTACAAGGTAGCTCACTCTGAAAGGTAATTTTATCATAGTATTTAGGAAATATTCCACGTCAGCCACTGAGTTTAAGAAACTGTGTGAAGAACTAAAATTCTTCATAGAGCCACATTTGAGTATGGAATGATTTGGTATGCTGGAGGCCATAGCACATCTTTGAACATCAAATAATTGGATTTTTTGAGCATCAAATAATTGAATTTTTCTTTTCTTTTCTTTTCTTTTTTTTTTTTTTTTGAGACAGGGCCTCACTCTGCTGCCCAGTCTGAAGTGCAGTAGCATGATCACAGCTCACGGCAGTCTTGACCTCCTGGGCTCAAACGATCCTCTTACCTTAGTCTCTCGAGTAGCTGGGACTACAGGCGTGCACCACCATGCCTGGCTAATTTTTTAATTGTAGAGATGAGGTCTCGCCATGTTGCCCAGGCTGGTCTCAAACTCCTGGGCTCAAGCAATCCTCCTGCCTTGGCCTCTCAAAGTACTGAGATTATAGGTGCGAGCCACCACATCTGGCGTGATTTTTCTTGAAGGCAGATGTGGGCCTGAACTGGAGGAAGCCTGCTCTGAGCCTCACTCTATCTTGATCCCAGAAATAAATTTATTGTATAGCCTTAAGTTTTAGAGAGTTCAGGACACCTAGAGGATGGTTGTGGTGTAAACTGCTTGCCTGGTCAAACCTTAAGGATCTGCTTGGACTCTTCAGGACACATACCCCGAGAGTGTCAGGCCTGAGCCCCAGCTGGTCCCAGAGGTTTAATTCCTAGCACACCTAGTTTGTCTAACGTAGGGGTCTGCAAACTGTGTCTGCAAAGAGCCAGATAGTGAATATCTGTTGCAAGTAAACGGTGTTGTCGTAGTACAAAAGCAGCACTAGATGATACGGAAGTGAATGGGTGTGGGGCTCTGTGTCGATATAATTTGATTTGTGCTATAGTTTGCTAACCCCTGATCTGGAGAGAGGGCTCCCAAACAAGTGAGTCCACATGCCTCCAACAGGACTGTGGGGGATAGAACTCAGGAGGGATTGGGATAGGAAAAAAAATCTATCTGTATTGTCACTAACCTCTAACTGAAACAGCGTTTGTTCTCTTACGAATACAGGCAGCAAACCAGTGACTTAGCAATACTTGTGACTTTGGTCATTAATAGAAATCAAAGGTAATTTCATATCCCATTACAGTTATTGCAGGTATCTCAAAATATCATTAAACTCATCACTACTTTGGAAGTGTATGTTATACCTCCACTAGCATTAACAGAACATATGTATTCTACATTTATATAAAATTAAATGATTACATATATTTATTATATATTATGTATTTCAAACTTGTTTTTTATTTTGATGTATTTCAATTTAGTTTTCTTTCTAATGCTATGTATATTTTTTCGTGCATTTAAGAACATTGTTCTGTAAAGGAGATCTGGAGGGTTCAGCTGACTGCCCAGGGAGTCTAAGAAGCCCTGTCTAACTGGTGTCTTCATAATGGGGAGAACCTCCCCTTCCTCAAATGATCCTATCCCTCTCCTCCCAGCCACTGAGGGGCAGTCATCTCTAGCTCTACGGAGATGCCCCCACCCCATTTTCCCATATCATATTCCACCCAGCCTTCAAAGCCCTGCATGAGTCCACCTAGTCCTTTGTTCCTCTGGCTCCACCACCCTGGCTGCCAGACACAGGCATTCACCCCCGGCCCGTCTCATGGGGTGTTCTATTTGTTTAGTTTATGTTTCAGCCCTAGTGAGAGTCAGTTCTGGAATCCAATGGATCTGTGATTCCTTGTTGGAAGGAACCACTTCTCTTGCGCTGAGTAACGCATTGGTGTTGGATGACGGTGTTCATGATGACGAACTTATGCTGTCCTGACCATGCCTGGAGACTGGCCCTGCATTGGAGAAGATCCAAGAGTCTGCGTGGTAAAATGATAATGAACGTGAGCTTAGGGGCAGAATGCTGATGTGTTTATTCTGCTAACTATGTGCTTTGGGCAAGTGCCTATACTTATTCTCCCTGAGCTTCAATTTCCTCATTGGTAAATTGGGGATTATACTTACCTTTCAGGATGACATCAAGAGTAAATAATATACTGACTCTAAGAAAAGTGCCTGGAGTGGTGCCTGGTGCATGGCAAATGCTCAGTACCTGTGAGGTAGTATTTGCCTGGGCTGGTTGATGGTTGGGCGCTGGGGGTTAGCCTGGTATAAATCGAGATTTTGAGGTGGTCCTGTGAACCCAAAGATGCCTTGAGACCCTGCGTGGGAGACAGATGGAAGGAGATGTCTAAGCCTGGTGTCAAGGTGCTCTCACCTTGCAGAATCACAGTGGGCTGTGGTGGACCAGGAGAAGACCCCTTAACAAAGTATGGGAGTGAGTCTGTCTAAGTCAGCTAGCCCTTAATGAGGTCCTCCTCGAGTGAAGCTCTGATTCTGACACCCATGTTAGGTTGTGGTCATTTCTAGGACCCAGGGTCCAGCCCCAGAGATTCCTAGATAGTTCTAGGACCATCTGGTGGAATCAAACTATGGATAGACCCATTAATATCCAACTGGGTCCTCTTTCGTTGAGTCTCCCGCCCTCTTGAGGGAGACTGATCTTTAGTAACTTCTTTATGAGACTGGGTCAGGTGGGCCTCCTGTTGTTGTCTGTGGTGCTGCAGGTCATGTGCTTTGGTGGGCACCAGTAACTGTCATTGGAATTGCCAAGGTGGTGGGAATAAAGAGAGATGGGCTTCTCTGTGATTGAATTGAAGTTTGGTTGTGAGTGTGGGTCATGAGCCCTGACCGGGTAGGAGACAGAAGCCTGTGGTTCTTCTCCTGGTTTCCTTAGGGATTTTCAGCTGGCTCTTGGGCAGCTCCTTCAGGTGGTAGCTGTTGTGGCAGAATAGAAGAGTGCTGGACTGAGGAGCAGAGACCTGGGTCTCATGAGATCATGAGATCAAACCACTTAAACTCTGTGTGCTTAAGTGACTTCGTTGGCAATAGAGTAATACCCTCCCTGAAGAATAAATGAGGCGATGTTGAGAAAGCATTTTATGAGCAAGCCATTTTCATTAATGCAATGGGGGAAACATGCTATGTCTAGCTTAGAGGGCTGAAACGGTCAAATGAAATAATCAACGTAAATGCTAAAAAAAAAAAATCCAGTCCACATTTATGGAATTGCCTTTATTGACAAATTGAGCGAGGGTAAACATTCGTGTATTTAAGGCATGGAGTGTTTCCCAGTTGCTTTTGAAGGTACCCATTGTCACAAAGGAGTAAAGACCTTACTAAATGGGATCTTATTTGTATTTCTGTAGCAAAGGATTTTTGTTAAAGAAGATTCAAACTCAGAGATGGTAGACTGAGTCTGCCAGGAAAACCACACACTTATACTCCTGTTCCATAGTCAACTAATATTCTGCTTCTGCTACAAACTTAATGATCATATAGGAATTATGAATTTAGACCAACAAATGCCAAAACTTGAACTATACAAGTGTATAGTTTTAGTGTAACTTTGTGTTGTCACTTTTTGCTTCTATGTGACACTTAGCAATTCTTTTTTTAAAATAAAACAACATTAGAGGTCATTTAATTGTAATGACAAATAAAATCAGCAGGTAGACTTAGGATTTCAAAGCATCTCTTTCTTGGTTGGGAAAGCTCCCTGGAGGTCCAACTTGTAGTCCTAGGTTGAGTAGGGATCAATAGGAGAATTTACTGAAGGGGCCCTATGCTCAGTTTCACCAAGTTCACAGCCAGGTTCTTATGATCTGCATCCTTCAGGTACAAGTGTGTGTTCTCTACTCCAGTAGCAGACTTGAACCCAGAGTCCCCAGTACAAGGAAGCACATATTTTTGGATTTTGCCGTGTGACCTTGTCTGGCTGGCTGGACTTTAGGAACAACTGGTCCTCATCCCTGGCAGGTTTAGGGGGAGAGTGAAACCAAGTCAGATGACTCTGAAGCTCCTTCAAACACCACGACAGAAGGAATGGATTGAGCAAGAATAATTTTTATAGACTTGGAAGTTTGAGTCCTTTTTTTTTAAAAAAAAAAACAAGGAAGTGGGGCATTCCAGATGGTAACACAAGAAACCAGGGAGATGAGAGCAGATGAAACCTTGAGGGAGAAAATGAAATTCTCTCTGAATTAGGAGAAGCGGCTGCTTTCCCTCACATCTTCCTGTGTCTGTAACTAGCTTAGTGTTTGGGATGCTTATTTTCTATTTTCTCTGCATTTTTTTAGCTGCCTCAGTGACCACTTGACCATTTATGCCGAGGCAGTAGTGGATGTTTCCAATTCAGTGCTCCTTACCTCTTAGAAAGAGAAGGATTATGCTTTCTTCATGATTGTGAGTCAGTCTATGTTCAGATTTACATTCAACTAATATTTTTCAAATATTGGCCCAGATAATTTCAAGATATGCTATCTGATCCTCAAAACAATCTTATAAATGAGGCTCAGAGAGGCAAAGGGACATTGCAAGTCATACAGGGGTTTGCATATAGCCTCCTCTCTGTAAGTCTAGAACCATCTCTGCAGCTTCCTCCTGCGTTCACCATGTTGTGTGACTTTTGTAAATACTTGAACTCTATGGAAACTCAGGAATGATGTGAAATGTTATTAGTTGGAAGCCTTGTCAGAGAAAAATGGGCTAGAGAGTTCCGTTTGCAGGCTTGAGACTATAGTTGATGGGTCTGATTCTGAATTAAAACATCCTTTAGAAAATAGATCCCGCTTTTTTTAGAGACTATCCAAGATTTAAAAGTTAAGCAGCTTTGGAATATAGCAGGCAGATAGTTCTCCTGTAATGCTTGCTTTGAAACCATGAACAATGTGTGCATAATCAGAATCTTGGATTTGCTTAATACCATTTTTTCTTGCTGAAACATTAGGTGAATGCAGAAAACTGCGCCCACCTGAACTACATGACGTCAGAATACACAAAACACGCACGTGGCACAACCTCATATGTCTACAGCTACCTCAGTTTACCCCGCGTGTTAAGAGCCACACCTGTCCATACCTGGTGTTATGACTGTCCCTCCAATTTCGGGTAACCCTCCCTCCAGCCCTTCCCAGTAACTCACCAACCGCAGCCCTTCCGACACCCACCCCACAGCCAACTTCAGGCCTTTTTCTAGGCGAAGTGACACATTTATTGTTGTGTTTATGTATTTCTTAACTATTTAATGTGTGTAAAATGGTGCTACTATTTTTATTAGGTTGCAATCTTTTTGTAAATGTCACTGATTAAATTTTTGAGTGTTGCTTTCCTAACCCCATTTTTCCCATAAGCCCTGTGTTTTTTATTGTGCATTTTGCAAAGAGTGATGATTTTTAGGACCACCTATGAGGCATTACCGAACAAGTGACTGTGTGAAGCTTTTGGACTAAACCTTCCATCTAACTTCACTCTATTAAATGAGTTATTTTCAGGATAAGACAGTCTCATCTATTTACAAATACTTTATCATATAATGAAGTTCTACTTATGATTTATTCAGAATCCACACAAGAAGGCGTAGATTTGCTCAAGGAACAAAATTAATGACATTTTAAAATCTTACAACTGGAGAGGATGATTAATGGGAAAAGAGCTAACATTTCATGAAAACTAGCTTTATGCCAGGTCCTGTTGGATGCCTTCCAATAATGACTGCATTTCATTCTCATGTCAACCTGTTCGGGTGGTAGGGAATTTTGGCATGGAGAGAGTGAAAGTTGCTCAATGTCCGTACAGCTCCTAAGTGACTGGGCTGCGAGTCACCACTGAGGAGCAGCCCATCTGGAGGTATGATCACAGCAACATGGGCTCCAGACTGTTCTTGGTCCTTGTTGTTCATCGTCTTTCCCATTCCATACTTGCGTGTTTCTGTCTTCTGACACAAATAGACTACTAGTGGGTTCCTGTGGGTTGCTGCTGACAATCCATCCATTTACCCAGGCTACATTTTTGTATCCATTTTTTTCAACCTTTTAATTTTTTATCACCCCACAACCTGGGAGACTTTTTAAGCATTTTTTTTCCTAATTGCCTCCCTATGCAATCTTTTTTTTTTTTTTTTTTTTTTTTTTGAGACAGAGTCTCGCTCTGTCATCCAGGCTGGAGTGGCACCATCTCGGCTCACTGCAACCTCTACCTCTTGGGTTCAAGTGATTCTCCTGTCTCAGCCTCCTGAGTAGCTGGGATTACAGGCGCCCACCACCACGCATGGCTAATTTTTGTATTTTTAGTAGAGATGGGGTTTCACCATGTTGGTCAGGCTGGTCTTGAACTCCTGAGCTCAAGTGATCTGCCCACCTCAGCCTCCCAAAGAGCTGGGATTACAGGCATGAGCCACCATGCCCAGCCCCTATGCAGTCTTAACACCCCAGATACACTGCATATCTGTCTATGTGCTGTGTGTATATTTGTGCTTTATATGCATTAAAGAGTAAAGTTGTTTTTGCCCCTCAAGAAGTCATTTTCATCCTATTGGGGTGATCTTGCCTGTGTTGAAAAGGCATGTTCTGTATCTTCAGTTATTTTTAATATGTAGATCCGCTTTTAAAATTAGTATCATGCTACCTTAGAAGCATATACCTGAGTTTGTGAAGACAAGCCCCCTTGTCTGGGCTGTGATTCCTAGTATCTTATGATGAGCCCGACAGGATGACACAGCCAGGTGACTCACATAGAGCTAAGCTCTGTGAGAAAGCGAGGCCTCAGAGGTAGCACATGATTTCCCTTCTTCCAGTTTCTCTATATAAAGAAATAAAGAGCACACATCAAACCAAACATAAATGGAAAGAAATCAATGGTTGAATGACACATGATTCTGGCTTGTCAGCCCTAGTTGGCACCTTTCGCTCCAAATCATCATCTTTCTAAGATACTAAATTATAGATTCCAACCAAGGTGATTAGTGCTGCTCACACTTTAATGTGCATTGGCATCACCCATGAATCTTGTTAAATTGCAGATTCTCATTCAAGTAGGCCTGGGATTCTGCATTTCTGACAAACTCCCAGGTAATACAGCCACTGCTTGGTCCCAGAACCATACTTTGAGCAGCAGTAGCCTAAGAATACACAGAGGCAATTAAAACTAGCTCTCAAACTATTTTAAGAATTTCAGAAAGCCGAAAGCAGTGGTTCTCACTCAGAAGCGATTTGTTCCCCAGGGGCCATTTGGCAATGTCTTGCAGACATTTTTGGTCGTTATAACTAGAGGATGCTACTGACATCTAGTGGGTGGAGGCCAGGGATGCTGCTAAATAGTCTACAATTCACAGGACAGCCCCCATCAGAAAGAATTATCTGGCCCAGAATATCCATTGTGCTGAGGTTGGAAACCCTTGCCTAAAGGAAATCACACACTTACTCCCAGTAAAGCAGCATGGACAAATACAGATACCCTCTCTCCTTGGCAAGAGTGATATTCAATTCAATGTGATAGCCCCAAATAGTTTGTAGTGGTCAAGCTCTGCAGTTGACATTAATAGATTACTCTAACTGATATGGGGAAGTAAGTTAATTGTAATATAAAGAAATGCAGTTAAGCAGATTAAAAGGAAAACACTTTTGGAGTCATGAGCTGTCAGAGGAGATTTACATGTAGCAAAGGAGACCCTGCTGGTTGAAGGATGGGAATGCCTGTCCCTTATTGGGCAGGAATTGGGTGGGCTGACCAGGCTGTGTACGCCTGGCTGGCACTGTTTATTGGAGTGGTGTTCGAGCGAGCCCATCTGGACATTTTTGGAACAAACTTGGGACATTCCTTTGGCCTTCTGAATATGACTTGCAGCTGGGTAGGGAAGTAGTGCAATATTATCCACAGATTGAAGATTCTTTCAAACAACAGAAATAATCAAGAATTCACTGTGGAGGATTTTCCCCTCCAGAGAGTAACAGATAGATTGATGCGTAGATCTAGGTATGCTTATTAACAAACCATTCCTGTTTCATGGGATGTACATGTGGCAGCATCTGGATTATTTAATGTGTTAATATAGTCAGTTTGTATATGAATAATTTAAAACAGTAGCAAGAGATAAAAGTAGCTCATCTGAAGAAGGGTTGTTTGAGAGCTTTTTTTCTGTCAAGTATAATTTTACTCTCAGGTTAAATGAAATTTATTAAGATGCAATTTGCTCCTGGGAGGTATTTGTGAGTTTAACCACAGTCTGTCTTGGAAGATATTATGACAGTAAGTAAATGTCACCTGGATAATACTGATCCATTCACAGAAGGGAGAAAAAGTGTGTTGGGTCAATTAAGGTGGTTTAAAAATGTGTTGACTCTGAAGAAGAAAAGTATCTAAAGTACACAACTCTAACAAATCTCAAGGCCAGTGGGACTTTACAGACTGAGCCCAATTGTGTTGAGTCTGTGTATTGTATATACTTAACACAAGCAAACACAGACTTTTTCTACAAATGAAAACATGTCTGCTGAGCAGTTGACTCAGTCATCTGGAATAAATGTTCTTTATTTGTGTTTCCATGGGTAAAATCAAGTTAATGAACTGAACCATCACAATTTCTCTTATTTAATTTTTAAAACTCTAGATTACCCTGTCTTCTATCTCTATGTAATTCCTGTGTTAGAGCAAACATAGGAAATTGTCAATATGGCAGAGTGCGGTGGCTCATGCCTGTAATCCCAGCACTTTGGGAGGCCGAGGCAGGTGGATCACCTGAGGTCAGGAGTTCGAGACCAGCCTGGCTAGCATGGTGAAACCCCGTCTCTACTAAAAATACAAAAATTAGCTGGGTGTGGTGGCACACACCTGTAGTCTCAGCTACTTGGGAGGCTGAGGCAGGAAAATCACTTGAACCTGGGAGGCAGAGGATGCAGTGAGCCGAGATCACACCACTGTGCACTCCAGCCTGGGCGACAGAGCAAGACTCTGTCTCAATTTGAAAAAAAAGAGAGAAATTGTCAATATGGGGCCATGTTTTACCTACAAAACTAGCAATTTCATGTTGTTCTGTCTAATATTACTTAGGAACATTTTAATTCTTGCATTAAAAAGTAGCTTTTATAAGCATGAGGGTTAATATCTAGGCATAATGTGTTTTCTGAACAGCTGGCTCTGTTTTTCGTCTCTGTGCAGGATATGATTTCACACCAGTAACCCTTCAACTTGGGGTGACACCTTTCATAGGAGTCATGGTAGTTCTTTCTGTTATTTTTCTAGCCATATGGAGGTCTCATTTCTCTTAATTCTTAAAATGATGGACTACCTGTCTTCTAGCTGTATATTATTTACTTTTTTGTTCATAAGCACCATACTTAAGATTTTTTTCTTTTATTTTTAAGGAGAAAAAAAGGCTGCAGTGAGCTATGATTATGACACTACACTCACCCAGGATGGAGTGCAGTGTCATGATCATAGCTCACTGCAGCCTCGACCTCCTGGGCTCAAGAGATCCTCCTGCCTCAGCCTCCCAAATAGCTGGGACTACAAGTGTATGCCACCACACACGGTTAATTAAAAAAAAAAAAAAAAAGTTTTTCTAGCAACAGTGTCTCACTATGTTGCCCAGGCTGGTTTTGAACTCCTGGGCTCAAGTGGTCCTCCCATCTGGGCCTCGCAAAATGTTGGCATTACAGGAGTGAGCCACCATGCCCAGTCCCATATTTAAGATTTTTCTAAAGCCCTAATTTTAAGATTTTCAAAAATGCTAATTGTATCCTACTGTTTCTGCCCCAAGAACCAGACACCTAGATCTCAAGATATGGACAGGTATTTATTGGAAAGAAATGAGGATTTTGAGGTCATAGAAGTGTCTAAAACATCAAGATTTATTAAAATGATTTTTTACAGCTGATGTTCTAACATTCATTATTGTTTCCTATGATAGAGATACAAATTGAGTCACTTTTCAAACATACTTTACTGTTGAATACCTATAAAAATCTCATGGAACTAGCAGTCCTTAGTATACAGTCAGGAAAATTCTGTTTTACACTAGTCACTTTCCAGAAAGGTTTATTAATAACTGGCTATATAATTCTTTCCCCAGAATATGTTGTTCTTTGTGGATTTTTTCACCCCCCACCCCCAGCTTTTGGTCTATTCCAAAATACACACGGGCTTGACCTAAGAATTTTGCTAAAGGAATTATTCTCCTCTAGGGAAATGAAGCAGCATGTTTCAACACAAGCTTAGAAATCTTAAAACAACTAAAAATGAAAAAAAAAAGTACCAGGTCGTTATTATGTTCTGCAAAAATTAGATTTACGGGTTTTACTGTAGCCATTGTCAATGCCTTACTGAGGGATAGGATCATAGCAGAAAGATGCTAAGGAGCTTATGGTCCCCCTGGGCTGTTGTGATTATGTGGATATATTTAGAAGCTACAAAGAAAGCAGAGCATCAGCTGAGATGCCCCAGTAGACACTCTCAAATTCAGATCTCTCCCATTATGAGAAAAACCCTCAAAAGAAAATATTCACTTGGCAAGGAATGAAGAGCTTTTTTACTCACCAAAATGATGTCGTAATGTTTCAGGGAGAACAGTGACTGCGACTTACTTATTATTGTCATTTATATCTCCTAGGGCTGAACAGTTGTCAGAGAGGATAAGAGATAGGGGGAGTGTATGGGAGGCCTGCTTTGGTTCTCTGCTTATATAAACCTCCACATTTTAGCAGATTTATGTTTCATCCTTAAAATGAGTTAAAAACAGCAGACCCTTTTGTTGCAGATGCAAGATATAACATGTAAAGTGGTTCCATAGCAAATTGCTATTTAGAAAAGAACCCAACGTTATTTTTAACCAACTGTTTGATCTCCTGTATTCTTTCTTATGTGGTTTTATGAATTTTTGTTTCACTTGTAAATAATCGGTAGCAAATGAGTGTGTGAGGCTATGATTTAATTTGTAACAAGGTACAATAAAATACCTCAGCCTGTGACTCAACTATTTTAAGAGGACAAATATGCTAAATAGGAATATTCGTTTCTAACCCTATAGTAAATGAAATGTACCTAAGATCCATGGCTGAAAAAACCTGCCTTATACAAATTCACATAAGAGAGATCAAATGTGGTGAAGGTTGCTTGATAAACTTCTATTGTCTAGCTTGTCTGATGAGCTAGATTTCACAGTATTATGTCCAGATTTACCACAATAATACTGCATAGTTTTTTTCAAGTCTTCGATCTAAGAGGTTCTAGTTTGAAGAGGAGGGGTTCTGTGTCATTCATACAGTGGCTGTGATGCACATCCGTTTGATCTGTGGGCTCATTTAAAGGCTTAGTGGACTGAAATGTTTTGGGGTCACCTGGAGGGGATCAGTGTGTCTGGGCTTTGCTTCCCTGTCTTCCTTACGTATGTGGAAACGGTGAGTGTTGTTCCCTGAGATGTCCTAGAGAGACAACCTTTTCCCAAGTGACAGTGAGTTTCCGTCTTGGAATCAGCTTTGCTTATCCCAGGGAGGATCCAGGCCTGGCGCCAGCAAGTTCTCCCCATGAGGTCTCTGAGGATGTGGAGAGAAGGAATGCCCTGCAGAGTTTCAGCCTGTTACTCTAAACCTCCAGGCATGTTTAAGACCCCTTGGGAGAAGAGGAGGGAGACCTCCATCCGTTTACAACATCTCTGCACAGAAGGCAAATTCTCTTCTCTTGCATAGTACCCTAATGGCAAAGGCATACATGCACCAGGCTCAATTACTTTTAGTGAAGAAAATAAACCAGATCTGTGGAAGGCTTCCCTTCAGTGACTTGGGGAACTCTAGTTTATGAGTGAAAGTAAAGATACGAGCTAGTAGGTGACTTTTGGTGTATGAGCCCTTATTTGTGGGGTATTAAAAACCATGGGCTATCCAGTAACTCAGTAACTCAGGACACACACAGCATTTTGTGGTCCCTGATGTCTTTCTTCGTTTTGGCTGCTGCTTTGGCCATTCAGTCAAATTTGACCATTGGTTTTCATTAAGATTGGCCCTCAGATACAGAGCAGGGAAAAGAAATGAAATTTAAGCTTGTACATGATATAAATTGTCATCAACTCCATTAATGTGTTGGTCAGAGAGAAGGCGGAAGCCAATATTTGACAGGAAGCATGTTTTTTTTTTTTTGTAGATTCAGTGTGACCACCACACCGTCTCGTGCTTGTAGGTAATTTAATTTAACCTAGGAGGAAAATCTAGTCATTTGAGAAACTAAGATAATTAATTATATGCTTTTAAGATGGAGTTCTTAGATGTGAGATCTTGGAGATCCCTGAGACCATGTTTAAGAAATGCTACATTTGTACTGAAAATCTTTGACTTGATATTAAGTTATGATAAACACAACTGCCAATTCAGGTATGTAATTTAGGGATGAAATCTGATCATAAAATGGCCGTCTAGATCAGAGTTTGGCAAAGCATGACCCATGGACCAAATCTGGCCCGCTGTTTTTGAACAGCTCACAAGCTAACAATGGTTTTTAAATGTTTATTATGTATTTGTTTTTGAGTCATGGTCTTGCTCAAGTCACCCAGGATGGGGTACAATGGTGCAATCATAGCTCACTGTAACCTTCAACTTCTGGGCTCAAGCAATCCCAAGTAGCTGGGACTGCAGGTATGCACCACCATACCCGGTGAAGGTATTTTATTTTTGTAGAGACATGGGATCTTGCCCAGGCTGGTCTTGAATTCCTGACCTCAGTACTCCTGCCTCGGCCTCCCAAAGTGCTGAGATTACAGGTAAAGATTTTGTTATTTGCAAAGAGCTTTTCAGAGGAGGGACTAAAATGATAATTCACCCTGTATTTACTGGGTAAACAGTATTAAGACCCCAGATTTTGCCAGTAGCAGTGGCATGTGCCTGTAGTCCCAGCTACTTTGGGAGGCCAAGACAGGAGAATCACTTGAGCCCAGGAGTTTGAATCCAGCCTGGGTGACAGTGAGACCCCATCTATTAAAACAAAACAAAAAACAGATTTTGTCTGAAGAAGTGAGTATTCTTGGACTTCTCAAAATGTCAGTTTGGAGACAGTTTTGGTAGGCCACTTGGTATATAAGCATGGACAGAAATTGATTGTGTGTGTTGTATTAGGTTGGTGCAAAAGTAATTGTGGCTTTTACCATTAAAAGTAATGGCAAAACCCGCAAATATTATGATCTATGTTAGTCCATGTGAGAGCATATTTATGGAGAATACTGACATGATTTGTCAAGTTAGTAGACAAATAATGACTGAACACTCAAAGGCAACATGATTATCCTCCAGCTGTGCCTAGGAGATTCTTGATACCATTTTACTATGTCAATATTCAGCTACGTGGACAACCGCTATTGTTTTGAACGCTCGCTTTTCCTTGAGAAAGGGATTTCCAGAAAAAGAAATTCTGTCATAGCACCAAGAGCTATGCTGGACAGGAGGTTCAAATGTTCATTTTTCTGGCCCTGAAATGAAATGCTTCTTAGGTACACAATTTGCTGTCCAGGTCTAGAGCCGAGCCCAGCAAGAAACATGCCCAGTGCATGGTAGGCAGAATTTTCTGCCTGTGGACTTTCACAAGGCTGCATTGTGGGAACAGAAGCTGCTCAGATTGTTCATTGTTCTGTGACTCCTATTTGGCAGCCAGTGGAGAATTCATTATGCAGTGACTGGCATACTTTTCTTCTGTTTTTTCCCTGCCCTGAGTACAGCAGTGCATCCGTGCTCTCTGTAACCCCTTGCTTCACCCCTTACTGTTCTAATCTTCCCCTCCTTGCCTTCCTCCAGCCTCACTGCTTTGCAAAACCTAGAGACAAGCAGACTTAAATCATATGAACTGATTAGGGGATCAATTTCCCCCAATGCTGAGGAAACACACTTTGTTCTCACATTTGGGTGGGTGAGCCTGCCACCAAATATTAAACACCCACGGACACATAGCAGTGCGTCGGTTCCCCTTTTGGGGACTGCAAGCTCAGACAAATGTCCACAATGGCGAACATGCCACATTTCTCCCTCTGTGTTTCCGCCCCCAAAAGTGTGGCCTCCTGGGCTGAGAGGAAGAAAATTGAGAAGCAGCTCTTTCAAAATTACCATTTGCAGGGTTTGTTGTTGTTGTTGTTGTTGTTTGGTTTTTTTTTGGTTTCTATCTGACTTGCTTTGTAAAGCTGGAAGAAAAGATTAGCATGACTCCGAAAGCACTATTTTTTATGAATTCCAGAGCAGCAGTTCTCAACCTTTAAAATGTATTTGAATCACCTGGGGGTCTGGTTAATATGCAGATTCTGATTTGTTGGGTCTGGGGTGGGGCCAGATTTCTAATGACCTTCCGGGTAATGCTGAGACTACTGGGCCATGGACCACCACATTTGAATAGCAAGTATTAGGTTGGTGCAAAAATAATTGTGGTTTTTGCCCTTTTTTTTGAAAGTAATGGCAAAAACTGAAATTACTTTTGCATCAATCTAAACACTAGTTCAGTGGCTCTCAACCTTGGCTGCACGTTGGGATCACCTGGGGAGCTTTAAAAACTACTGATGCCAGAGCCCCACCCTCAGAGATTCTGGTTTAACTGGTCTGGAGTGTGATCTGAGCCTAGGGAGTTTTTTAAACGCCTCAGATGGTCTCAATATGCACCATTGTGGTTATATTGCAGCTTTACAGGTGTAAGAATCGGATTTGTTCTCTTAAAAGGGAAGATAAGTCTTCTTTTTGGTCCTAGGTCAATCTGAGCTGAGTTCTTCAGCCCTTGAAGAAAGAGCATCCTTCTAACTCACCAGTTCTCAACCAGGGGACATCTGGCAGATGCGTTTGGTTGTCACAACTGGAGTTGGGGGTGCTACTGGAATTAAGTGGATAGAGTCCAGGGGTGCTACTAAACATCCTACAGTGCAACAGCTCCCCACAGCAAAGAATGAAAGGGCCCCAAGTATCGATGGTGCTGAGACAGAAACCCTGGTATAGCTTACCTCACTCCTGCCCTCAAAAGGCTGGGAAGTTCAACACTTCCTTCTTCAATGACTATTGAGAGTAACTAACTAATAGTGTTACAACAAAGGGGTCCCAATCCAGATCCCAAGAGAGGGTTCTTGGATCTCATGCAAGAAAGAATTCAGGGCGAGTCCATAGAGTAAAGTGAAAGCAAGTTTATTAAGAAAGTGAAGGAATAAAAGAATGGCTACTCCATAGAGCCATTTTATGGTTGTTTCTTGATTACATGCTAAACAAGGAGTGGATTATTCATGCCTCCCCTTTCTAGACCATATAGGGTAACTTTCTGACGTTGCCATGGTATTTGTAAACTGTCATGGCGCTGGTGGGAGTGTAGCAGTGAGGACAACCAGAGGTCACTCTCATCACCGTCTTGGTTTTGGTGAGTTTTAGCCAGCTTCTTTACTGCAACCTGTTTTATCAGCAAGGTCTTTATGACCTGTATCTTGTGCCGACCTCGTATCTCATCCCGTGACATAGAATGCCTTAACCATCTGAGAATGCAGCCCAGTAGGTCTCAGCCTCATTTTACCCAGCTCCTATTTAAGATGGAGTTGCTCTGGTTCACATGCCTCTGACAATAGCACGTAGCTAATAGCATTTCTTTCATGTCTAATTCTGTTTTACAACACACTACTGTCGCAAGTATTCTGAACTGGAAAGTCAGTCTTCCTCCCCTGTAAAATTAGGCTATTGAAATACAAGCTTCCAAAGTCCTTTTCAGTTAAAAAAAAAATTATGTGATTGGCAGGGGGAATGGGGAGTAGTTATTTCATGGTTACAGATTTTCTGCTTCTGGTGATAAAAAAAAAAAAGTTCTGGAAATGGGTGGTGAGAGTTACATAACTTTGTGAATGTCGTTAATGCCACTGAACTGTAAAGTTCATGTTATGTATAGTTTACCACAATTTTTTTTAAAAAAAACCATGATTCTGAGATCATTGGTTGAACCATAAACCATATGCTTGCCTGCATCTAATGTGAAACCATCCCTGCTCCATGTTCTTAGCATCCTAGGTTCGTTTCCTTCTTGGCACTCACCGTGGCTTGAAATCACATGGATTTATGTGATTATTTGAGTATGCCTTTCCCCACTAAACTGTCAGCTTCATGAAGGTAAGAACCAAGTCTGTTTTATTCTTCATGGTACTCCCAATGCCCAGCACAGTTTTCCTGGGATTTAGTAGGCATTCCACAGATATTTGTTGGGTAGGTGGTTTTACTACTAGTACATATGTTAACCTCCCTAGGAACAGGAATTAGCCATTATCCACACATTTGTATTTAGTATCATCTGTCTCCTAGCCCTTTGCTACTGGAGGAATTGTGGAATGGAGAGGTTATGGCTAAGTACTATTTTATGATGTTATTCTCTGGGAATTGGCTTAGATTAGAATCACCTGGAGTAGTTTTATAATTATTAATGGCCACATCACAAGGATTCAGGTTCTTCAGGTTCTGTTGATCTGCGGTGGGGTTGGGCATCAGTAGTTTATAAAGGTCTCCAGTTAATTCCAACGTGCATCAAGACGGAAAACCACCGTGTAACTCCTTGCTTCTCAAAATGTCCCAGGACAAAGGCCCCAGGTAAATTGTTTGTATATTCAAGCCTGAGAAACGACACTGACTCTTTGCCACCTGAAATTGGCAGTGAACAGCAGAGCTGAAATGGAAATTGGCAGGTACCACTGGATGTACCCAGGCTCAAAGAACCACCAGTACCATCCCGTGCCAACCCTGGGGGACAGGGCTAGCCCCTTGAGCAGTCCAGGTAAATACAGCCTTGGGGTGAATTCTAATAGCTAACGGCTATATTTTCTCTCCTTTGGGTTCAGGCTGCTTTGAATGCTGCATCAAGTGTCTGGGAGGAGTCCCCTACGCCTCCCTGGTGGCCACCATCCTCTGCTTCTCCGGGGTGGCCTTATTCTGCGGCTGTGGGCATGTGGCTCTCGCAGGCACCGTGGCGATTCTTGAGCAACACTTCTCCACCAACGCCAGTGACCATGCCTTGCTGAGCGAGGTGTAAGTATCCGGTTCCCTTTAAAAATGCATCTTAATGGTTCAGGATCTCTTCTTCTCTTTGTAGGATACAACTGATGCAGTATGTCATCTATGGAATTGCGTCCTTTTTCTTCTTGTATGGGATCATTCTGTTGGCAGAAGGCTTTTACACCACAAGTGCAGTGAAAGAACTGCACGGTGAGTTTAAAACAACCGCTTGTGGCCGATGCATCAGTGGAATGGTGAGTTGAACCTCTGATAACTGATTGTTTGATGATGATTGTCCTTCCTCTTGTTTTGGCCTAGTTCGTTTTCCTCACCTATGTGCTTGGAGTGGCCTGGCTGGGTGTGTTTGGTTTCTCAGCGGTGCCCGTGTTTATGTTCTACAACATATGGTCAACTTGTGAAGTCATCAAGTCACCGCAGACCAACGGGACCACGGGTGTGGAGCAGATCTGTGTGGATATCCGACAATACGGTACTTCCTTCTAATTCACCCCTCCCCCAGTTGTACTAACATCCTATTGGGGTTCATTTTACAGGTATCATTCCTTGGAATGCTTTCCCCGGAAAAATATGTGGCTCTGCCCTGGAGAACATCTGCAACACAAACGAGGTAAACTCATCACAGTTCAGAATAACCCTTGAAATGCTTATGTTGATGCCCTGTTCTTTTGTAGTTCTACATGTCCTATCACCTGTTCATTGTGGCCTGTGCAGGAGCTGGTGCCACCGTCATTGCCCTGGTGAGTAATGGCCCCAAGACCACCCTAGTCTACACTAGCCATCATGCTCACCCTTCTCTTCCAGATCCACTTCCTCATGATACTGTCTTCTAACTGGGCTTACTTAAAGGATGCGAGCAAAATGCAGGCTTACCAGGATATCAAAGCAAAGGAAGAACAGGAACTGCAAGATATCCAGTCTCGGTCAAAAGAACAACTCAATTCTTACACATAAATGTTTGCCAGAGTGTTTCGGCCGACGTATTTACAGCTCTGACAAATCATCAGACAGCTGCTCTGCAGTACAGATGTGTATCCCACCAAACTAATGTAGATGTACAAACACTTCACTGTCTGTCTCAAGCTGCTGGGATGTATCTCTAGGAAAACCTTCCAGTGGGTAAATCTTTTTCTTTAGAACAAATATTGGAGGTTTCATGTTAGCCATTTTAAAAGGCAACACTTTGACAAAATGATCGTTCATACTTTGGGAATTTGTGGCATGTTCACATTTATTGCTAGGGCAATTCTACCAAGACACTCAATGGAATATGTCACACTCCTTAATAGGGACCTGTGACTCCTTAATAAGGACCTGTGACATGCCCAGCATCAAGGGATAAGACCGTAAATTCACATATATGCCATCTGTCCTCAAGTGTTATCTACATAGGAAATAAAATGGAATTGATGTAAAGTTCCATTTCTGACAGCTGACATTTATTAAACTTTGGATCAAAGATAATGTGATTCTTATGATTGATTTCTCAAACTAGCTTTTCCCTCCCAAGTCCAGGACCCATTAATTTCCTGAGCCAATCAGAAATATATTTTTCAATAATGCTAAAATTAGCTACAATTCTGCTGACCCTACTATTAAAGAATCTGGATGCTGGACTCACTGACAAGCTTTCCAGAAGCAATTTTATAACAGATTTCATTTTAACAAAATACTGATCCAATTTTCATTATTCTTGAGAAATGTCAGCTTTGCCTTAATGAGTATTTGCTTTAAATTTCTAAGAATTTATATCATAACTAGAGACCCAAATATCTTTCACAGAATTTTGTTCCATAAATGTTTTTCTTAATTATTAAGAAGTGTTACCTTATTAAAATGACCACCATTCTAAACCATTTTTCAGTGGTCTGGATACGAAGTTTACAGTTTCATACCAACTATCTAAAACCTAATTGCAAATTGACCACAGACCTCTAACCTCCTACTTTTATAGACTTGAATACTTAAGTAATTTAAATTAGGGTTGGTATTTCATTTTTTTCTTATCTAAATCTTAGTTTCCTGGAATAATAAAGTTTGATGTTCAGCAAGAGAACTGCTTGAGTTTAAGCCATTTTCAAAAGAAACTTGCCTTTTACATTATTGTGTTCCAGAACATTAAGTGACTGTAGGTACTGGGTATTAGTGATGGTAAACTTTGTGTTGCTCTTTATGAAATGATCCATATAACTGTTGGGTGCATCAGTGCTTTTCAAAGGGGCTGCTTACTATAGGGTTAACTATGTATATTCATTGTTAAGAGTTAACTTGTGGTTTGGCTGTTTCCTGGATTTTATAACATACATGTGCAGAAATGTATTCAAATGAAAGGAAGCATACCTTTATCAAGATGCTATTAAAATTGAACATCAAGTATAATATTTCATTTGGATTCTCTTTTTTGGTTAATGCCTAAAAATGCCTATTTGGGATTTTTTTTTTTTTTTAAATTAAGAGAAGCTCTCTTCTGTGTAGAACAGTTGTTCCAAAATAGCTTAGTGTTTTGTTTTCCTGTTGCATGACAGATTTAACTATTCTTTCCAGCAGTGGAGGTGCTGTCAGAGTCCAGTGTTCTAGAAGAGGCAGTGTCTAAAGCCTAATTTTACTTTTCTAATTCTGGTAGCTATTACCAGGAATTTTTGAAAGTTTTGTTTAAGTAGTCTAATATTTTTTATGTAAAGAGCATTAAATTTTGCTATGTATAAATTTTTGTAACCTAACAGTGAATCAATATTTTCTATCAGTGCCAAGGGCTTCCTGTAGTTCTATTCAAGTGTTACAATAAATATTTGTAGATAATAGTCAATACTTGTGTATGCTTATTTTAAAGATCTATTTAGGTGGAAATAGTTGTGGATGTACTAAGAGTAATGAAATAAAATTATAGCTTCATTCACTTGCCTTTTTACCATACATAAATCCTATCTT